ACTTTTCAGTTACAGGGGCTGATGCTTTCCTGGCTTCTCATTGCCCCTCCCAACCCATTCTACCTGGCTCATTCTTTAAACCAGTGGTCCCCAACCGTTTTAGCACCATGGACCGGTTTTGTGGAAGACAATTTTTCCACGGACTGGGGAATGGTTTCGGGATGAAACTGTTCCACCTCAGCCATTAGATTCTCATAAGGAGCGCCTGACCTAGATCCTTCGCACGCACAGTTCACAATAGGATCCGCGCTCCTATGAGAATGTAATGCTGGGCTGATCTCACAGGAGGTGGAGCTCAGGCCATAATGCTCCCTCACCTGCCGCTCACTTCCTGCTGTGCCGCCCGGTTCCTAACAGTCAGTGGACCGGTACAGGTCTGTGGCCCTGGAGTTGGATATCCTTGCTTTAAACCCTGAGCCTCCTTTCAGCCATCTGACGGCTCAACAGTCACTCTATCTAGCTCCTTGAATATTGTATCTCCTCGCTTGTTCCCTGTCCAAGAACACTCCTGTCAATCATGGGAGACATTTAGACTTCATAAATTCTTTCTATTCAATATTTTCGCTCGAGGACTCTGGGAAGGACAACTGTCAGGGTAACAGTCTGCATTCCCCACCAGGAACCTGGGGCTATGAAATTCGTTCCCCGTGGGTGTTGCGGGAAGTGTAATCGAGGAGCACCATGTAGTCGCAACACTTGAGCCTAAAGGGTGAGGTGATGGACATTTTCCTTTTGCATCTGAGGCTCTGCAGTCCAGACACCTTGCGGGATTCCTGATACTTCAGCTCAGGTAGGCGTTTCCGGAGAATTCTGGGAAGAGTAGTCCATTTTACGGGAAGTGTAGTCCACTGGCTCGTGGAACACTGGGTATTTTGGCTCTGGCAGGTGAACCGTTGAATTCTGGGAACGATAGTCCAGACACTCTGCGGAGTCCCGGGCCCTTTGGCTCAGGGGGGCGGGTCCGGGGAATTCTGGGGAGTGGAGTCCAGACACTCTGGCGCAGAGAGGACACTTCCGGTCTCCTAGTCTGAGGTTCCTGCTTTAATGACCGGGGTAGTTTGAGCCATTTCTGCGTCTTGCAGGACATTTTGAACGAACCCCCTTTGCTTGAGGCTCGCAACCACCCGATGATCGATGATCGTCTCAGGGGAAAAGAAGCCTTGGCGAAGAGCAGAGGTTTAGAGGTGCGAGGGCGGGGAGGGTGTTTATTGTTCCCGTCAGCGGAGCCTTCTGGCGTCGGGGGGCTTTGCTCGCCTCCCGGGGGGTGGGATTGGGGTGGCCTTGTGTGCCCTGCTCTGAGGGTTTCCAGGACTTTGACCTCGCTCAGTCCGCCTCCCTACGTATGCAGTGTGTACACTCTTTCTCGCAGTGTGATGTGGAATGTTAATGTCTCTGTACTTCCCATTGCTGTTCTTTAAAATGGTGCTTATAGGGTCATCCTAATAGAATTGTTTTGCGAATTGAAAGAGATAATACAAATGAAAGCCTTAAAGTTGTCCCTGTCACTTGGTGAGTGGTCTCTTGTTGCCTGATATTTTAAAACGTTTGATATCATTTCAAAGCTATAGAAAAATTGCAAAAACAGTATAAGAAATTCTCATATACCCTTTACCCAAATTTGCCAAGTGTTTACATTTTTCCTGTTTGCTTTGTTGATGACCATCAACCAAATACCACCAGGAACATACCTGTAACCAGAGACAGCTGATTGGTAGCTTTCTGCAGCAAGGAAGCCCACATACCACGGTAATTGTGGGGTGTCTTGGTAAGAGGCATTTGTCTCTTTTTCTGTCTTCATGGCACTTTCCAGGCACAATTCTGCTTTCCCTGGAACTGTGTCATTCAGGACTCTGCAAATTCCCTAAAGTAGGAGGAAAAATGACCATGTCCAAGGTAAGTAGGACTTGCCTCTCTTACTGTTAAAAGAGATTGAGGTTGCATATGTTTGATGCTGTAGGAGGCAGTGACCTTCAAGGATGTGGCAGTGGTCTTCACTGAGGAGGAGCTGGGGCTGCTGGACCTTGCCCAGAGGAAGCTGTATCGAGATGTGATGCTGGAGAACTTCAGGAACCTGCTGTCAGTGGGTGAGGACAGGCATCTTCTATAAGGGAATGTCGGGATTAAGCATGTGACTTTTCCTGTTTACAGGGCATCAACCATTCCACCGAGATACTTTCCACTTTCTAAGGGAGGAAAAGTTTTGGATGATGGATATAGCAACCCAAAGGGAAGGGAATTCAGGTAAGAAGCACGCAACTGTGTGTCCTTGTTTGTGTCCTGATCTCTTAATTTTGTATTCTGATAGGAGGCAAGATCCAACCTGAGATGAAGACTTTTCCAGAAGCAGGACCACATGAAGGGTGGTCCTGCCAGCAGATCTGGGAAGAAATTGCAAGTGATTTAACCAGGCCTCAAGACTCTACCATAAAGAGCTCTCAGTTCTTTGAACAGGGTGATGCCCACTCCCAGGTTGAGGAAGGACTATCTATAATGCACACAGGACAGAAACCTTCCAATTGTGGGAAGTGTAAACAATCCTTCAGTGATATGTCCATCTTTGATCTTCCTCAGCAAATACGCTCAGCAGAGAAGTCTCATTCCTGTGATGAGTGTGGAAAAAGCTTCTGTTACATCTCAGCGCTTCATATTCATCAGAGAGTCCACCTGGGAGAGAAACTCTTTAAGTGTGACGTGTGTGGTAAGGAATTCAGTCAGAGTTTACATCTGCAAACTCATCAGAGAGTCCATACTGGAGAGAAACCTTTCAAATGTGAACAATGTGGGAGAGGCTTCAGATGTAGATCAGCACTTACAGTTCATTGCAAATTACACATGGGAGAGAAACATTATAATTGTGAGGCATGTGGGAGGGCCTTCATTCATGATTTCCAGCTTCAGAAACATCAGAGAATTCACACAGGGGAGAAGCCATTCAAATGTGAGATATGTAGTGTGAGCTTCCGTCTTAGGTCAAGTCTTAATAGGCATTGTGTGGTCCACACAGGAAAGAAACCAAACAGCACTGGGGAATATGGAAAAGGCTTCATTCGTAGGCTGGATTTGTGTAAGCATCAGACGATCCACACAGGAGAGAAACCATATAATTGTAAAGAATGTGGGAAGAGCTTCAGACGGTCCTCCTATCTTTTGATCCATCAGCGAGTCCACACTGGAGAAAAGCCATACAAATGTGACAAGTGTGGGAAGAGCTACATTACTAAGTCAGGTCTTGACTTGCACCATAGAGCCCACACAGGAGAGAGACCTTATAACTGTGATGACTGTGGGAAGAGCTTTAGACAGGCCTCAAGTATTTTGAATCATAAGAGACTCCATTGCCGAAAAAAACCATTCAAATGTGAGGATTGTGGAAAGAAGCTTGTATACCGGTCATACCGTAAAGACCAACAAAAAAACCACAGTGGAGAAAATCCATCCAAATGTGAAGACTGTGGGAAGCGCTACAAGAGGCGCTTGAATCTTGATATAATTTTATCATTATTTTTAAATGACACGTAAGTGTTGTACATATTTATGGGGTACAGTGTGATATTTAAATATATGTATATGATGTATAATGATCAAATCAGTGTAATTAGCACATTTATCACCTCAATTATCTCTTTTTTGTGTTGAGAAAATTAAAAATTCATTGTTCCAGCAGTTTGAAAATAAATTGTTGTCGATGATAGTCACCTTTAGTGCTGCAGAACAGCAGAACTTCTTCCTCTTATCTACCTGTACTTTTGCATCCATTAGCCAACCTTTGGCCATCCCACCTATCCCTTACCCTTCCCTGCCTCTAGAGCCACTGTTCTCACTACTTCTAAGAAATCAGCTTTTTAAGCTTCCCCATGTGATTGAGGACAGTTTGAAGTTAGTGTTTCAGCCATAGCTCAGCATACCCCAGTGGTCGTGGGACTGTCAGAGCAGAGAATGCTGCAGGGTTTCTAACAGAAGTTTGACAATTAGTTATTATTCAGGAGACAGGTCTTAGTATAAGAGTTTGTTCACACACTTTCAAAACACTAATGATGAACATGTCAAAATTGATGACCACTAGAATGTCAGCCACATGTGTCTTTGTATTTTTGCTGCATCCTTACATTGCTTGAGTCTGGAAGATTGAGGCTGCACTGACCTATGGTAGTGCTACTGCACTCCAGCCAGGGCAACAGAGTGAGACCCTGTCTCCAAAAAAAAAAATTAAATAAATACCTTTCTTTGTTTCTAGACAAGCATCTCTCTGTGTTTCTGGAATTTTTTTTTTGAG